TTCTGAGTCAGCGGCCACGTTCAGTCACACAGCCCTGCTTGGCCAGCACTGCCTGCAGCCTCACTCAGAGGGGCCCTTTTTCTGTACTACTGTAGTCAGCTGGGAATGGGGAAGGTGCATCCCAACACAGCCTGTGGATCCTGGGGCATCTGGAAGGGCGCACACATCAGCAGCCTCACCAGCTGTGAGCCTGCTATCAGGCCTGCCCCTCCAATAAAAGTGTGTAGAACTCCACTGTGTGCCCTGTCCTTGGGCAGGGAGGGCTGCTGTGAGTGGGAGTCTCTGAGTGGGTGAGTGTGGGTGAGTATGGGTGTGAGCTGGGCGTGGGTGAGTGTGCAACGGAGCTTCACAGTGGCAGACCCACCTCCATGGAAGGAATCCAATGGATTCCCCAACCAGGGCCCACTGAGTTGCTTCTTAATCCTACTGGAGGGACAAAGGGTAAGCCTAGGAAGCTAATCAATAAGAAACTCACCAGGTGCGGTGCCTCAAGCTTGTAATCCCAGCGCTTTGGGAGGCTGAGGCAGGTGGATCACTTGAAGTCAGGGGTTCGAGACCAGCCTGGGCAACAAGCAAAACTCTTTCTCTATAAAAATACCAAAAAAAAAAAAAAAAAAAAAAAAAGAGCAGAGTGTGGCGGCATGCACCTGTAATCCCAGCTACTCGGTAGGCGAAGGTTGCAGTGAGCCCAGAGCGCAGCCTCCCAAAGTGTCGCCTGGGCGACACAGCGAGACCCTATCTCAAAAAATATTAAACTATCCCAAGAAATAAGTCGTTTAGGGTAGAGACTCCCATATGCTGGGCCTTCAGTACGTTTGTCTTTATATTGGGAGTCCTCTGTGGCCTCCGCTGAGGGCGCTGGGGCGGGGGTTGGGGTTGGTGGCCAGCTGAGCCTGGTTGAAGGGCGGCTTGGGCCCCGCCCACCACCCCAGCACGTTCGAGGAGGGCTAAGCCCAGCGTGAGGCTCGTTGGCTCGACAGAGGCACGTGACGGGTCCTGAGCCAATCCGTGGAAGGTAAAAGCTGCTTCCTGTTGGGGCATGAGTCCGGCGCGTGTCGGGTTTTGAGCTGCCGCGGTCCCGGGACTGAGGTGGGTGGCGGGGTCCGCCCGTCTTGGGCGTCACTCCTCGCCAAACCTTTAGCTCAAGTCTTAATGAATGTCCTCTCTGTGGTTCTAATCCGAGCTCCAGCCCCACGGGTTCCTGCAGGGGCGGGACCACCTGGCCCAACCTCTGCCTTGGTCCAACGCCCCCGGTTTCCTCCAGGGCCTTGGTCCAACGCCCCTCGGAGGTTTCAGCCCATTTCACAGACCGGGCCGCAGGGCCCCGGCGTAGGCCTCGGGACCGGAGAGGCCCTCAAGGGGAGTTGAACAGGGCTGCGGCCGCCGCGCCCCGGGCGGCGACGTCACCGCCCTTGCTGGTGATTGGCCGCCTCGCGCCGCGCGCCCTTCAAACCTTTTCTCCCCGTGGCTGTCGGCGCCCGCTGGGCGGGAGGCCTTTCCGGAGGCGGCCGCTCTGCGCCTCGGCGTTTCCTCCAAGGCTGCCCACCAGAAGGACCTGCCCGAGAGGGTAGAGGGCATAGGGTCAAGATCAAGGTCAGAGGCCCCCTTGGGTTGGGAGAGGACACCCAGACTGTTTGTCTCCCCATTTAACGGTTAGCTCCTTGGGAGCAGACAGCTGTCCTCACTGGCAGAGGAGGAGCGCTCAGTAAATGCTCGCTGGACGAATAAATGGCTAGATAAGGTACAGTTGAAATTCTGTCTGTATAAGTTTCTGTCGGGAGAATGATAGTTTCTCCATTTTACAGATAAGGCAGCTCCAGCCCCTGGAAGGCCAGAGACTTGCCAGTGTCCCACTAGCGGGCTCTTCGCAAGAATCCCCCCGGGCCCGCCGCAGCCAGGCGGCGGCCGGCAGAGGGCGCTGCTCGGGCATGGCGGAGGAGCGGCCGGGGGCCTGGTTCGGCTTCGGTTTCTGCGGCTTCGGGCAGGAGCTGGGCTCCGGACGCGGGCGCCAGGTGCACAGCCCCAGTCCGCTGCGGGCGGGCGTCGACATCTGCCGCGTGAGCGCGAGCTGGAGCTACACCGCTTTCGTGACCCGTGAGCACTCCCCGCCCCGTCCCCACTTATTCTTCTGGCCACCCTGCTCCAATCCGCCCCGCAGGTGGAGGCCGCTTGGAGCTGTCGGGCTCAGCCAGCGGCGCGGCGGGCCGCTGCAAGGACGCGTGGGCCTCGGAGGGGCTCCTCGCGGTGCTGCGCGCCGGGCCGGGGCCGGAGGCGTTACTGCAGGTCTGGGCGGCCGAATCGGCGCTGCGTGGGGAGCCATTGTGGGCCCAGAATGTGGTGCCCGAGGCCGAAGGGGAAGACGATCCGGCCGGTGAGGCCCAGGCTGGGAGGCTACCCCTGCTGCCCTGCGCCCGTGCCTACGTGAGCCCGCGGGCGCCCTTCTACCGGCCTCTGGCTCCGGAGCTGCGGGCACGCCAGCTGGAGCTGGGCGCCGAGCACGCGTTGCTGCTGGACGCTGCTGGCCAGGTGTTCTCCTGGGGCGGGGGCAGGTGAGCGGAGGCGGGGGCAGGTGAGGGCTGCTGACTGTAGCTGACGACGGTCTCCCTTGCTCAGGCATGGACAGCTGGGCCATGGGACCCTGGAGGCAGAGCTGGAGCCACGGCTGTTGGAGGCGTTGCAGGGCCTAGTCATGGCTGAGGTGGCCGCGGGGGGCTGGCATTCTGTGTGTGTGAGTGGTGAGTGACTTAGTGCTTCTCCAGACGAGCTCTCTGTTTCATGTGTCCCCTTGATCTCTTTCAGAGACTGGGGATATTTATATCTGGGGCTGGAATGAATCAGGGCAGCTGGCCCTGCCCACCAGGAACCTGGCAGAGGATGGAGAGACTGTCGCAAGGGAAGGTGAGGGTCATCTCGGCTCCCACAGCCGTCTCTTGGTGTTCACATCATTATTATCATTCTGAAGCCACAGAACTGAATGAAGATGGTTCTCAGGTGAAGAGAACGGGTGGGGCTGAGGATGGAGCCCCTGCCCCCTTCATAGCTGTCCAGCCCTTCCCGGCATTACTGGATCTCCCCATGGGCTCAGATGCAGTCAAGGCCAGCTGTGGATCCCGGCACACAGCTGTGGTGACACGTGAGTGGGGCTGGGAGGCACTCTGCTCCACTGTGACAACTATCGATTGTCCTTTTGCTTTCAGGAACAGGGGAGCTCTACACCTGGGGCTGGGGTAAGTAAAAGGATTGTTTTTGTGACCCTGAAAGACGATGGCAAAGGGGCTGATTTCACTTTAGGTAAATATGGACAGCTGGGCCACGAGGACACCACCAGCTTGGATCGGCCTCGCCGTGTGGAATACTTTGTAGATAAGCAACTCCAAGTAAAGGCTGTCACCTGTGGGCCGTGGAACACCTACGTGTATGCTGTGGAGAAAGGGAAGAGCTGACATGTGTACGTATATGTATATGCAACACCTGTGAGACCCCCATTCAGGTCAAGGAAAACCATTGCCTGCACCCCAAGGGCCCCATATTTGCCCCTCCCCATCACAGTCCTGCCCTTCACCCTCAAGCACGGTCCTAAACTTGTCTGCACTTTAGAAACACCTGGAGAGCATTGAAAACTCTGCTGCCTAAGGTCAGCATCAATCAAAACAATGAAATCAATGAAACAATGAAACCAGAGCTTCTAGGTGTGTGGCCTGGATAGTGGTAGATTCAAAGCTCCACCCACCTCATCCCAGGTACATTTGATGTGCAGCTGAGATTGGGGCACATTCCAGGTCATCGTCTTCTGTCAGTCATTTCCCTGCTTTCGTTTGAATTTTACCATTCTTGTATGCAGCCTTATACGACATAGTTGTGTTTGCTTTTGAGTGTTAGATAAATGGAATCCTGTGTATGTGCTTTTGTGTCGTTTTTGTCACTCAGCATTGTATAATCCATCCTTGTTGGGTCCTGGAGTTCATTTTTAATGCTATATGGTGTTCTGTTGTATGAATAATACCTCAAGTGATACAGCCTTGTTGATGGTCATTTTTATTGTTTCTGATTTTGGTCATTCCACATAATTCTTTGTGCAGTCTTCTGCACATGTGCACAAGTTCCTTTGCAGAACATTGAGTTGAATTGCTAAGTCAGGAGATACCTTTAATTTTACTAGATAACTGTTGCCCCCAGCAGGGTGGGGTCTACTGTGGCTAAAATGTCAGGTAGATGCACACTGGTTTTAATTGGCATTTCCCTGGATACTGATGAGGTTGAGTAGCTTTTCATTTGTTTTGGATGGCTGGGCATGGTGGCTCACACCTGTAGTCCCAGCACTTTGGGAGGCTAAGCAGGGAGATTGCTTGAGGCGAAGAGTTCATATGTTTATTGGCCACTTGGAGTTTTTCTGTTGTCAAGTGCCTGTTCAAGTTTTCTGGCCTTTTAAAATGTTCTGTATTTTCCTTAGTGATTTTTCTTTTGGATATTTCAGATACAAGTCTTTTGAGAGTTAGTATTCAGAGTATCTTCTGCTACAATGTAGTTTGTTTCAGTCTCTCTTGGTATTACCAATTTTAATACTTAGGTGATGCTTACTCCATGCCAGGTAAGGCTCAAAGTGCTTTACAAGTATCAACTTATTTTGATAAAATAAGCTTATCAGTAGTTTTCTTTATAGTTAAATTCTATTTGTGCATGTGTGTGTCTGTGGTTTAGCAAATGTTTCCCACCCATGGGGTCTTTTTTATTGTGGTAAAATATACTGAACATAAAATTTATGTTCAATAAAAAACAAAAATTGTTTTTAACCATTTTAAGTACATAGTTCAGTGACATTATATGCATTCAC